CTACTTGGGAGGCTGAGGCAGGAGACTGGCGTGAACCTGGGAGGCGGAGTTTGCAGTGAGCCGAGATCGCGCCACTGCACTCCAGCCTGGGCGAGAGCGAGACTCCGTCTCAAAAAAAAAAAAAAAAAAAAAGAAAAAACTAATATAAAAAGCTGTTGAATTTCTAAACGCATTTCCAATTGACCTTTATCAATTGCCAATAGTTTTCAAAGTGACAAATGCTGAAATTTCTAACGTTACTTTGGAATAAGCAAATATCTCTCTTTGTTATAGATCATCTGTAAAACTAATGCCATATTGAAGAAAGCCAAAGTTATAAAACTAAATTTGTGAAACAGCCCTTTATTCTTTCCTTTTCTCTTTCTAGGATGGGTTGAATTAGTACTAAATTTGGGTTTCATAAGGGCGAATTTATCTTTGAAATGGATTTTCCTCCCATCAGGTAGTCTTAATTGCTTTATAAAAATCTAAAATCTAACACAGGTTTTTAAAAAGTAAATTTTTCAAGCAGTTCATTTCCTGATGTTCGGCCCAAAAGTAAACACTGAGTATATACATTTACTTCAAATTAAAAACTGACGACCGGAAAGCATACTTTTAAAGGTAATGTCCTTGTGGAAAAAGAATTAAGAATCACGAGAACGGAACTGCTATTTGCTACCTCTGGTTTTCCGTTCACAGAAGCACGAGGAGCCCAGCGCTGCGGCTCTGCCTCGCTGGGCCACCCCTTTCGGGCACGACCGGGAGCGGGTGCTCCTCACACCGAGCGCCCGGGCGAGCACAGCTGCAGCCTGCGGATGGAGCCCAGAGCCCTGCCCTGCAGATGACGCGCCGCTGCAGCTTCGCCCACCCTCCCACAAAATGGCTGCGGGTGGCGCCAGGGATGCTGGGCGCGCGCTCCTTGGAACTAGAGAGGAGGTGGCCGGGGCGGGGCCGGGGGAGGGGGGTAGGGCAGAGCCGGCGGGAGCCCGGCGCTGATTGGCCGGCCTGGCTGGCGGGCCCCCGCCGCTGGTTCGTAGCCGGCGCAGCGGCCTGGGCTGGGATGTGAGGAGCGGCGGGTTCCGGGCTCCGGGCTCTGGGTGGCGGCGGCTGTGAGCGGCGGCACTGCGGCGCAGGCCAGCGGGCGCCGTCGGCGGCTGGCCCTGTCGGCCGCGGGATGAGGAAGCGGACCGAGCCCGTCGCCTTGGAGCATGAGCGCTGCGCCGCCGCGGGCTCGTCCTCCTCCGGCTCGGCCGCCGCGGCGCTGGACGCCGACTGCCGCCTGAAGCAGAACCTACGCCTGACGGGCCCGGCGGCGGCTGAGCCGCGCTGCGCAGCCGACGCGGGAATGAAGCGGGCGCTGGGCAGGTGAGGCTTCGCGCGGAGCGGGGGGGGGGGGGCTTCTGACCTATTCATTGCTTTTCTCTTGCAGGCGAAAGGGCGTGTGGTTGCGCCTGAGGAAGATACTTTTCTGTGTTTTGGGGTTGTACATTGCCATTCCATTTCTCATCAAACTATGTCCTGGAATACAGGCCAAACTGATTTTCTTGAATTTCGGTAAGTGGTATGTGTCCATTTTTCCTTTAATTAATCCTAATTTCCATCTCTTTATTTCCTACAGTAAGAGTTCCCTATTTCATTGATTTGAAAAAACCACAGGATCAAGGTTTGAATCACACGTGTAACTACTACCTGCAGCCAGAGGAAGACGTGACCATTGGAGTCTGGTGAGTGCCAGTGAGCTCTGCAGCCCCTCCAGGATCCTGCGCTCCCCTCTGCTTCTGTCTGCAGGCACACCGTCCCTGCAGTCTGGTGGAAGAACGCCCAAGGCAAAGACCAGATGTGGTATGAGGATGCCTTGGCTTCCAGCCACCCTATCATTCTGTACCTGCATGGGAACGCAGGTACCAGGTGAGGGAGAGGAGCCCATCATCTTTGCTGTGGTGCTCACACCATGTCCTGTTTTCTTCTCCAGAGGAGGCGACCACCGCGTGGAGCTTTACAAGGTGAGTGCAGGCAGCACCCACACCTGTTCCCTGTTGCCAAAGATGTTTATTTTTCACTTTACAGGTGCTGAGTTCCCTTGGTTACCATGTGGTCACCTTTGACTACAGAGGTGAGATTTCTTTTGCAAGAGCATCTGAGCACGACCTCCCCGTCCTGCCGTTTCTCCCTCCCAGGTTGGGGTGACTCAGTGGGAACGCCATCTGAGCGGGGCATGACCTATGACGCACTCCACGTTTTTGACTGGATCAAAGCAAGAAGTGGTGACAACCCCGTGTACATCTGGGGCCACTCTCTGGGCACTGGGTAAGGGACCCCAGCAGGAGGCAGCCTTTAGTAACTCAACTAAGCTGTTTTTCTTTTTTCCTAGCGTGGCGACAAATCTGGTGCGGCGCCTCTGTGAGCGAGGTGAGTGCCTTGTTGGGCCCCAGCCGTGGCAGCCTACCTCTCAGTTCCCTGTTTGTTTATCTAGAGACGCCTCCAGATGCCCTTATATTGGAATCTCCATTCACTAATATCCGCGAAGAAGCTAAGAGCCATCCATTTTCAGTGGCAAGTACAGATTTTATTAAAAATTAACTTTTGCTTCTGAAAATGGTTTCCATCTTGTCTCCAGATATATCGATACTTCCCTGGGTTTGACTGGTTCTTCCTTGATCCTATTACAAGTAGTGGAATTAAATTTGCAAATGATGAAAAGTGAGTATTATGGGACAGGAACTAATTTTCCTGGTCTTGGTCTAGCCCCTTCTCCCTCCTACAGCGTGAAGCACATCTCCTGTCCCCTGCTCATCCTGCACGCTGAGGACGACCCGGTGGTGCCCTTCCAGCTTGGCAGAAAGGTGGGTCCTGGCCTCTGCCTCTGGTGTAGCTGGCATCTTGCACACTCAGCCAGTGTGGGTGGACCAGGCTGGGAGTGGGCAGGCGGGAAGGCAGCCCCTGCATGCTGCATCACGGGCTGCGCACCAGCCACGTCAGGCTCAGGAGGCCACCTCATCCTCCCTGCGTCACCTCCAGGCTGCTTCGGAAGGACATGGGAGGTCTGGTGTAAAGGTTGGGGCAGGGGCCCACTGATGCTGTCTCCAAGAATATGAAAAATAAGCAGATAGTTCCCAGTCCTCACACAGGGGTTATCAGAGTGGGCTGCCTATGTTATCAGAGCCCAGGCCAACCTGGGAACTCAGCTGGAAGGGCTCATCAGTTATGGGCTGAAGGCAAAGAACCCCTTGATGAGGATCTCCCAAGCCCATTGCAGGGGTCACAGTCAAAATTGATAGAGAAACTTCTAGCCTGTTTCCTTGCCTTTGGAATTGCGCTGATACCAGAACCAGACCATGCTGTCTGTGGGGCCTCAGTGTTTGCTTTTGCTGAATTTGCTTTGACTGTCAGCAAGTTGGATTGGATTTGTGGCTCAGAGTAGGGTAAGAGAAGGCAGCCTGGGTCTTGGTAATGGCAGGGCAAACTAGTTGGGTGTGTGCAGGCCTCGTCCACGGATTCAGCCCAGGGCTGGGAGCACTTCCTGCTCTGACAGCCCCCATGCAGTCAGGCTCCATAAGGCACACAGATGACGGAGCCACACAGGGCAGGGGCAGAATGCAGAGCCGCCCAGCAGCGCACAGCTCAGGCCCACCTACCCTTGCCGAAATGAGAGGGGGAGGGGGCTGAGATGGGTACATCAAGCCCATCTTAGCTAAGCCTGAGGCACATACCTTTTGTCCCAGCTCCCCAAGACTGTGCCATCCCTGCCATCAGAGCCTCCCAGGCACCTGGTCTGGCTCATCCACCTAGCCACTCCCCAGAGGAAGGGTAGTCTATAAGGTGTGAGGACAGTATCTTGAGTGGTGTGTGCCCAGGAGCCAAGCCTGGGGCCTGGCTCCTCCCAGCCCACCCCCGGGCCTCCTGGTCGTGACCGGCTGTGGCAACAAGCAGTGTATGTGGGACTCTGGACTGGTTTCTATTGAAGGGGAGGCTGCCAAGCTGGTGTTCCTCAGGCTGGGACCCCCATGCCAGGCCACTGCCTCAGGCTCTGACCCCTCTCTCCCCAGCTCTATAGCATCGCCGCACCAGCTCGAAGCTTCCGAGATTTCAAAGTTCAGTTTGTGCCCTTTCATTCAGACCTTGGCTACAGGCACAAATACATTTACAAGAGCCCTGAGCTGCCACGGAT